ACAGAACCACCTGGCTAGACCCTAGGAAGCCAGGAGAGGATCAGGTTCCAAAGGGGAATGCTATGAAAGGGCAGTGAGACAAGACCTCATCCTACCTCCCTGACCAGCTCTGGCTTCTGCTCCTGCCCCTGGCCATTGGTGACTAGTGGGGCCAAGAGAAGCTGGAGCAGAGAGCTGGCATGAGTATAGGGAAGGAGGAAGGACACATTTTCAATCCTCTGCCTGTAGCTCAATCCAAATTTGTGGATAAGGGGCCGGGTGCAGTGGCTCACACCTGTAATCCCAGCACTTTGGGAGGCCAAGGTGAGTGGATCACCTGAGGTCAGAAGTTTGAGACCAGCCTGACCAACATGGTGAAATGAAACCCCATCTCAACTAAAAATATAAAAATTAGCCAGGCGTGGTGGTGCATGCCTGTAGTCCCAGTTACTCGGGAGGCTGAGACAGGAGAATCGCTTGAACCCAGGAGATGGAGATTGCAGTAGGCCAAGATGATGCCACTGCACTCCAGCCTGGGCTACAGAGCGAGACACGGTCTCAAAAAACAAATGTGTGGCTAAGGAGTTACCTGGGGGAAGTAGAATGAGAGGTCTGTTGGGAATAAAGGTTTTTCTTAGATTCTGAGTCTGGCTGCTTTCATTTCTGCTTCTGGCCAGGACAGATTCTGGGCCCTGCCGTTCACTTCCTACTGGCATGGGGCATTGACCCCGGAGCCAGCTGGGAGCCATGGCCCAGGAAAAGATCTAGCCATCCTCCTTAGGGAACAGCTCCCAAAGCTGATCCCCAATTGAGCTCAGCCTTGTGCTTTAGAGTGGCAAGGAGGCTCTGGAGAGTAGGGTAACACCTATGTTTAAGTGTGATCTCCCCAGGGCAGATGGGATAAAACCCTGAATGCAGATAAATGCTCCTGCCACAGTCTCCCTCTGCCTTCCTGGGTGAGAGGGCAGGACTCCACCTCTGATTGGCAATGTTCCCAGCCCTTCCTTGGTTGCCTGGCAACAGGTCTGTTTCTCTGACTGAGGATACACTATGGCAGGTGGCAGTCCAGCAGCCAAGAGGGTAGTGGTGTACCGGAATGGGGACCCATTCTTCCCAGGCTCCCAGCTGGTGGTGACTCAACGCCGCTTCCCCACCATGGAGGCCTTCCTCTGCGAGGTGACATCAGCTGTGCAGGCCCCACTGGCTGTGCGTGCCCTCTACACACCTTGTCATGGCCACCCTGTCACCAACCTGGCAGACTTGAAGAACAGAGGGCAGTATGTGGCCGCTGGATTTGAACGATTCCACAAGCTCCAGTGAGTGGGCTGGGGCTGGTCAAACAGCCTAGCAAGATGACCTGTGATCTATCTGTCCTTTCAGCTATTTACCCCATAGAGGGAAGGACCCAGGTGGGAAGAGCTGCAGACTACAAGTGAGTCCCGGGGAACCTGTGCCCCAGCCCCTCTCCTGATTTGGAGGCCTGACATGGGTTTCAGGGTCCTCCCGTGACTCGCCACTTGTGTGATGGGGCCATTGGACGGCAGCTGCCTGCAGGTGCTCCCAGCTATATCCAGTGAGTGCCAGTGTGAGGGAGCAGGGGTGTTGGACACTCCCCCTTACCAGGCTTTTTGTCTCAGTGTGTTCAGGAATGGGGACCTGGTAAGTCCCCCATTTAGTCTGAAGCTGTCCCAGGCTGCCAGCCAGGACTGGGAAACTGTGTTGAAGCTCCTGACTGAGAAGGTCAAGTTGCAGAGTGGGGCTGTGTGCAAGTGAGTATGGGGACTGCGAGGGCCCAAAAGTCCAGCCCTTATCCTCCTCACCTCTCTCTCCCAGACTCTGCACCCTAGAGGGGCTCCCACTGTCAGCAGGGAAGGAGCTGGTAACTGGCCATTACTATGTGGCTGTCGGAGAGGATGAGTTCAAGGACCTTCCCTATCTGGAGCTGCTGGTGCCCAGCCCCTCCCTGCCCAGGGGCTGCTGGTATGTATGTGGGAGGTGGAGCGGTAACAGGCCCCACTACAAGCCTTTCCTTTTGTCATTGTAGGCAACCTCCAGGCTCGAAGTCTAGGCCCCACAGGCAGGGGGTAGGTGACGCAGGGGACAATGAGGGGTGGGAATCAGGGTCCAAGCCCAGTGTCCCTTCTCTAGGCCCAAGGCCACAGGGCCCAGGTAACCCAGCCCTCTCCAAAGGAACCAGACCGAATTAAGCCATCTGCTTTCTATGCCAGACCCCAGCAGACCATTCAGCCAAGAAGCAAGCTCCCCACACTCTCATTCCCATCAGGTGAGGGGTCCCTGGGGCTCAGGCCCTTCTCAGGGCATCACCCAGTGCTGCCTCCCCTCTTTAGGAGTTATAGGAGTATATGGAGCTCCCCACCGAAGGAAGGAGACAGCGGGGGCCCTGGAAGTAGCAGATGATGAAGACACTCAGACAGAGGAGCCCTTGGATCAGGTAAGCTGTTGGATCAGGAAACAGTATGTTGGCTCCATTCTGTATGGCCTTCCACCTCCTGCAGAGGGCAGCACAGATAGTGGAAGAGGCCTTGTCCCTGGAAAACCAGCCTGGGGCTGGGGCTGCTATCTCAGCCTCAGCCCCAGCTCTGCCATCTTGAGAGCCAGCAGCTCCAGAGGGCAACTGGGGACCACTACTCTGGCCACCTTTTGTCCTTAGCCTCCAGCAGCTTGTTCCTCAGGAGCCAGCACCTCCGCTGGGCTCACAGGGTACACTGCGGCCTCCTCAGCCCTCCCCGTTCTCCTGCTCCTAAACCCACAGCCCAGCCTTCCCTTCCTCTGAGCAGAGCAGCCCTGGCTGTGGGGGCTATTTCCTTATGGGATTCTCTGGCCAGAGAAAGGAGTAGCTGACTAAGCCTGGGAGAGGGTTTGTCACAATAAAAGAATACTTACTAACCTCTTGTCTGTTTACCATAGATTTATTGACA